TCCAGCACTTTGAGAGGCCAAGGCGGGCAGATCACTTGAGGTCAGGAGTTCGAGACCAGCTTGGCCAACTTGGTGAAGACTCCATCTCTTCTAAAAATACAGAAATTAAGCTGGCATGGTGGTGGGTGCCTACTAAGGAGGCCGAGGCAGGAGAATCACTTCAACCCAGAGGCAGAGGTTGCAGTGAGCCGAGATTGCGCCATAGCACTCCAGCCTGGGTGACAGTGTGAGACTCTGTTTCAAAAAAAAAAAAACGAGGGGGACAGTTATTGTCTTTGCTCACAAGATGTGAGGAGATGTGTGAGACCATGAGGAATAGTGTCCCAGCACCTGGCAGGTTCAGGGAACTGCATGTTAACTTCAGGTTGGGCCTTTCCAAGAATTTTACCACCACGTATTATAGCTTCAGCACTTACTACCTCAAGAAGATGTAGTACCTTACTTGATGCACGAAAGTCCTATTTGCTGCTGGATTCCTTCTTTCCCTTTTTGGCAAAGAGGGCATCATATTCTGTTGGCTAGGCAGAATAACCTCGAGCTTTCAGAAACAATTTTGGAATCAGGTCGCTAGGTTCAAACACAGCTCTGGCAATTATTAGCATTGTGTAAGTTTTGGTTCTCTCATTTGCAAAATGAGGATAATATTGTAAAATAGCAGTTAACATCTAATAAGTATTTAACTTTGTACCCACACACATCTCCCTTATTCTCACTTTATTTAGGATTGATGTGAGAATTAAATACTGTATATAAAATGCTTTTCACTTGGCACACAGCGTTCTTATTTTATCTGTCAGTTATTTTGTTTTGCTTATAATTATTTGGTTCTTTCGCAGGTGAGAGAGGTGGATGCTTTGGAGCTTTTGGCTCAGAAATGATAATGTACATAACACAGGCAGCCATGAGTTAAAATGCAAGTTCTGCTATCTGCTAGCTCTGTGAGTTTGAACCAGTTACTTCACTTCTTTAGCATTCTTTTCCATGCATGAAAAATATGGACATTATCTCCTTTTCATGGTTCCTGGTTTGATGAAACAGTTACATGCTTTGCTGTCCAAGATTTACTTCTCAACTTGGTTGATCAGCCTGTAAATGCTTGCTTTGGTTATAAAGGGAATTAGTGGAAAAAGAATTTAAAGTGTATGTCTTACTGTTAGGATGGGGAATGGCACTGAGAATGTGTGCTGAGGTTGGGGGAGTACATGATAGTAAGGGCCATGTGTGTTTCTGTGTGGGGGGAGATTGTCTTCTTAATAGGAAAAAATGATGTTTATGATATGGTTTAAGAAACAAAAGTATGTTCTAGTTTTAGAAAAATTAGTATGGGATTTCATTTCAAGCAAAAAAAGATGAGTGCTCCTGTGGGATAGACTAAAATAGGCGTTTAAACCAGTTAACAAAGAAAGATTATGTAATGTGTTACATGGAAGATGCAGTTTTTGTTAGTTGTCTCCCTCTCTTCTTCTGGAATGGAGCCTTCCAGAGTTCTTGGGTCGTTCTGGAGTTTGTTGAGCATTACCCTGTATCTGCCTTATCTTTGTTTTCTGAGTGGTAAGCTTATGAGGGGTTTGGAGTCTTGGCTGAAACTTAATAATACAGGTTGAGTATCCCTTATGTGAAATGTTTGGGACCAGAAGTGTTTCAGATTTCAGATTTTGGAATATTTACATATACATAATGAGATACCTTGGGGATGGGATCCAAGTCTAAACATGAAATTCACTTATGTTTCATATACACATAGCCTGAAGGTAATTTTATACAACATTTTAAGTAATTTTGTGCATGAAACAAGGTTTGTGTTAAGTACTTATGTGTGGAATTTTCCACTTGTGGTGTCATGTCAGCGCTCAAAAAAGCTTTGGATTTTGGAGCATTGAAGATTTTGGATTTTTGAATTGGGGATGCTCACCTTTATTAGAAATACAGCATTGACTAAAATAGACATGGCCATTGTGCTTTGAGCAGAAGCTGGAGAGACTTGGAGAGGGCCAGACTAGTGGTAGTAGGCTCTTGTAAGTCAAATTAAGAAGCTCTTACTTTAGGGCAATGGGAAGGTGTTAAAGAGTTTAAAAATAGGAATAGGATAATTTTATTTTGCATTATTCTCTGGCCATAATGTGGGAAATGGCTTCCTAGGAATATGCCTGGAGGTGTGCCTAACAGTTGGGAGGTTGTTGTAGTAGTTCCCAGCTATTAGGTAGTAGTGACTTGGACTAGAAAGGTGGTAAGGGATTGATGAGAAGTAGATCAATTTATAAAAGACAAAGGAGGAGTAATTGATGAAACTTGATGGTTTATTGAATATGGAAATTGAGGAAAAGGAAGAAGTCAATGGTGATACTCAAATTTCTGACATACGCATCTATGTTAATGGAGGCCCCATTTTCTAAGGTGGTGTGATGCTTTGCTGTTGCTGCTGGAACAAAGTACCACAAACTTAGTGACTTAAAACAACACAAATCTCAAGCCTGAAGTGAATCTTAACTGGGCTAAAAGCAAAGTGTGGCAGGGCCATGTGCCTTTCTGGAGGCTCCAGGGGAAAATCATTGTCTTGCCTTTTCCAGCTTCTAGAGGCAGTGCACATTCCTTGGCTTCTAGCCATCTTCCATCTTCAAACCTGGCAATGGCCCATTGAGTCTTTCTCATCCTGCATCACTATGACATTAACTAACCTGCTTTTCTCTTTCATTAATAACGGGCCTTGTGATTACATTAGGTCCACCCAGATAAGCCTGGATTCTCTCCCCACTGCAAGGTCAGCTGATTAACAATCTTATTTCCATCTATAATCTTAATCCCCCCTTTCCATGTAACATAACATAATTGTGGCACTGGGGGATTATTAGAGGGCCATTAATCTCCTCACAGCAGATAAGAACACGTTTTACAGAGGAAATAAATTTAGTTTTAGAGATGCATTCAAGTGGGGATGACAAATAAACAGTTGGTTTTTGAGCTTGGGATAAAGATATAGATATGACAAAAGCCTATACATGAAAATTGAAGCCATAGAATGAATGTTTGTTTCTTAGGTGGGGAGGGAATACGTGAAATGACAAGAAGGCCCGGGCCAGTGTCCTTAGGGTTTGGGTAAAGTTGCAGGTAGTGAGATTGAGAAGGAGCCACTGGAGGGTAGGAGGAAATCTAGAGGAATTTGATTTTAAGGAGGTTGGTAATGACCTTTATAGACTATTGTGTGTTTGGTCTGAAAGGATACTTAAACATCTTTTTAAGCCTATTGCTATTACAGATCAGGAAATTGAGGCCCAGAGAGATGAAGTCACTTGTCTAAGATTGTATAACTAGTTAATAGAAGTGCTTCTTCATTCCTACTTAGTTTATTTGCCACCCTGCAACCCAGGTCCATTAAATCTTTTCATTTTGAAGATAGTGTTAGGAAAAGATTTGGCTCTGTGTGTGTGTGTGTGTGTGTGTGTGTGTGTGTGTCTGTGTGTTTCATTGATATTCTGAATACTGAGAGCAAATTGCTGGAATGATGTCTGACTGGTGCCTTATTTACATGCAAGTTAAAAATTGTTTATACTAAATAATAGAATTAATAATTACTTTTTAAATCATGTAAACTTTTTTAAATGCAACTTCATCTCTTTTTGCAGTTTCTTTCACCTCATTTTGCAATCTCTCTCTATCCTTTTTATTTTTTCAATAAGTTTTTTATTTTGGAATGATGTTAGATTTACCAAAGTTGTAGATAGTGGAGTTCCCATATACCCATACCCTCACACAGTTCCCTCAGTTGTTAAGAAGATCTTATACTACCATGGTACATTTGTCAAAACTAAGGAACAACTCTGGTACATTCCTGTTGACTAAACTAAATAGTAAGCTCCAGACTTTATTTGGATTTCACTGATATCCTTTTAAAGAACGTTGTCTGGGATCCAATCCAGGATATCACATTGCATTTAATCATCATCTTCGTAGACGCTTCTTAGTTGGTTTCGCTTTTTTTTTTCTTGTAATCCTGACAGTTTTGAGGAATCCTGCTTAGGTGTTTTGTAGAATGTCTCTCAGCTGGAGTTTGTCTGATGTCTTATTATGATTAGATTTGCGTTACAGGTTTTTGGGAAGAAGAGCACAGAGGTCAAGGGCCCTTCTCATCACGTCATATCAAAGCTAGTGCAAGTCATCAACATGACCAGTAATGTCAACCTTGATCACCTGGCCCTAGTAGTGTTTGTCAAGTTTCTTTACTGGAAAGGTACTTTTTTCTTTCTTTTCCCTCTACATACTAAAATAATAATTGCAATTTTTTTTTCTTTCAGCTGAAGTGAGTAGTGAATATAGTATGGACAAGGCAATGGTTGAATTTGCTACATTGGATCGGCAACTAAACCATTATGTAAAGGCTGTTCAATCTACAATAAATCATGTAAGTTTATACCACTCCCTGGTTATATATTTTTTAACTCAGGTAATTTTGTTGTCTCCCTTAGGTGAAAGAAGAACGTCCAGAAAAAATACCAGATTTAAAATTATTGGTAGAGAAGAAATTTTTGGCTTTACAGAGCAAGAATTCTGATGCAGACTTTCAAAATAATGAAAAATTTGTACAGTTTAAACAACAGCTGAAAGAACTAAAGAAGCAATGTAAGTCAACATGCTTTGCTTTGGTTCGGCTTGAGAGGCTTATCAACTCTCCATTTTCCTCTAGGTGGTCTTCAAGCTGACAGAGAAGCTGACGGAACAGAAGGAGTGGATGAAGATATAATTGTGACCCAAAGTCAGACCAACTTCACCTGCCCCATTACAAAGGTACCGCTTCCTCCTACTTCCCCTGAAAGAAATTCCTGAAAGCCCAACATCTCCTTGATTACAGGAGGAAATGAAGAAGCCAGTGAAAAATAAAGTGTGTGGCCACACCTATGAAGAGGACGCCATTGTTCGCATGATTGAGTCCAGGCAAAAGCGGAAGAAAAAGGCCTAGTGAGTGGACGCAGGGAAGGAAGTGGAGCCTTGCAGTCACCTTTGTGTTTGCCCTGTGCTGCAGCGAAATGCTCTGCCCGGGTAGTGCCTGGAGGTGGGGACCCAGCCGCTCCTGCGAGGCCTGAAGGGCTGACTCCTGCACAGCGATGATGCGGCAGCTGAAGATCGGGTATTGCCACACTGAACTCGCTCACCAAGATGTCGTGGGATTAATGCCGAATGCTTACGGAGACAGTTGTTTCTCCAGAGGAGGCATGCCTTGATTCAGCACTGTGGCATGATGGCCTTCTCTTATCCTTTCTGCTTTAAAAACTTGTGTTTATTGGAGACGAAGGAGAAACAAGGTCCTTCCCAGTTCCAGCATCAACCTCGCCTCCAGGAAGTCTTCCCTGAGCCCTTATTCATGCTGGACAAAATGTCGTTAGCACCCCATGTCATGCCAACATTGTCAGTGCAGCTGGCTCCTCTCCACGAGCTTCTTGAGAGCGGAAGCTGTGGACTAGGGCAGGGACTGGTGCACGGCAGGACCTGAAGTGAACTCCCCAGTCCTTGACACACATCAGCCTGCTTATTTCTCAGCCTTATTGGACAGGCTTGTCCTCTGCCTTCATGTTCTTAAAGGGAAAAACTGAGGCACAGAGAATTTAGTCACTTACCCAGAGTGACACAGCCAGGGGGTTTAAGCCCAGGTCTTTCTCATTCTTGAGCCTGCAATTCTGTCAGTAGGCCATCCAGCTCCCCTTGGGAGGGCTATTTGGTTCATGCCTCTACCATCAGAGTCTATCTCCTCAGTGAACTCAGACCTTGTTTGACATGGCTCACTCTGGGATCCATCCCACTGAAGTGAAGGTGGGCGCCTGCTCTGCAGCTGAGTGTGTGGTTAAGTCCATCAGACATTCTCAGCATGCTCTCATGCACTGACTAAAACCATGATGTCATCAGGAAGTCCTCCCCACCTCACTCTCCACTTCCCTCTCCACTGCTTATTCACTGTCTGGCTATGAAAGTTAAGGCCTTTGCTGGGTAGAATGGAAGAGACCAAGGCCAGGCAGTCCAAAGCAGATATTCAGGGTTATGTTTTAAGGGAGGGTCATCCCAGCAACCTACTTGGAGTTGCATTTCAATGTCATGGAAGCCAAAGTTATGATACTTGGCTTTTCTAGTCACAAAAGTGTCTGTATCCTCTTCATGATCTTAGCTGCTTTTTTTCATACTTACAGACATAATTCACCAGGCACGGTGGCTCATGCCTGTAATCCCAGCACTTTGGGAGGCCAAGGCAGGTGGATCACTTGAGCTCAGGAGTTCAGGACCAGCCTGGGAAACATGG